AGCACGCACGCAAACACATGCATGGATGCACAAACAAGCGCACGCACACATAGGAGCGCATGCATAGAAGCAGCACACGCAGACACACACATGCAAAGATGCCTGCAAAGGCACACATGCACACGCACATACATGTGCAGACACCTGCAGAGGCACACATGCACACGCAGACACACAGATGTGCAGACATCTGCAGAGGGACACATGCACACGCACATACATGTGCAGACACCTGCAGAGGGACACATGCACACGCAGACACATAGATGTGCAGACACCTGCAGAGGGACACATGCACACGCAGACACATACATGTGCAGATATCTGCAGAGGCACACATGCACACGCAGACATGCACACACACGAACACATGCACACGTACACAGGCGCATGTGCACACACAGGCATTCAGGCACGCCGCGTAAATGGGGCAACGACGAGGCCCTGGATGAACCGTGGGGAGAGACCGCGAGCCTGGATTCTACGGCGACAGGGACTCCTCCGGCGAGGCGGCCTGCGGGGGCCTTCCGGCCGCGTCCGCCAACTGGACCGACCCCGAGCCCCACCCGGCCAGGCACCCGAGGTCTCCCTGGTGGGCAGGTGGGGAGGCCCCACGCTGGGACCCTGCACCGCCCCTCGCCCCTCCCGACTCGGGGCGTGCAGACCCGACGACCGTGGGAGCGAGTTCGTGGCGCTCACGGGCGCACGCGAGAGTGTAAACACCCGGCCCCACCCCCTGATCGCCCCCACCCCGCCCCGCCATTGGCTGCGGGAGCAGAGTCCCCGCCTCCTGCTTGTTCTGGCTCCGCCCCTGCCCCGTCTCCGGGCCTCCATTGGCTGTGGTGACAGCGACCTTTCAGGAGGGGCGGGTGGGCGACAGCCCGGAGGCGGTGACGAGAGTAAGATGGACGGACAACCAAGCCAGTGAAAGCGCGCAGCTGCCCTAGCAACTGCGGTCCACCAATGGCGGGGCCGGGCGGGGATGCGCGCTGTCAGCGCTGGGCGGCGGGGCGGGGCCGGAGGCGAGCAAGGACTCGGGGCCCGCGCGGCGCCTCTCGGGGCCGGGCCGCCGCCTCTGCGCTCAGCCCCGCAGGCCGGGCATGGGTGGGGGCGCCGGGCCGTCACGATGAGCGCCCTGGGCAGCCCGGTCCGGGCCTACGACTTTCTGCTCAAGTTCCTGCTGGTGGGCGACAGCGACGTGGGCAAGGGCGAGATCCTGGCGAGCCTGCAGGATGGCGCGGCCGAGTCCCCGTACGGCCACCCGGCGGGTGAGCGCGGGCGGAGGGCGTGCCGGGGTGCGTCAGGCCTAAGCCGTCTCTAACCCTTCCGCAGGCATCGACTACAAGACGACCACCATCCTGCTGGACGGGCGGCGGGTGAAGCTGCAGCTCTGGTGAGTCTGGAGGAGGTGCGAGCGTCCCGCACTTCTTCTTAATGGTCTCCAACATCTTTTCCAGGGATACTTCAGGCCAGGGAAGATTTTGTACCATATTCCGCTCCTACTCCCGGGGCGCACAGGTAACACAGCATCCCCCGAGCTGGGAGATCAATCTGCGTGCTGAGCCTGTGACCTCTCCCCCAGGGTGTGATCCTGGTCTATGACATTGCGAACCGCTGGTCTTTTGACGGCATTGATCGATGGATTAAGGAGATCGATGAGGTATGTTGTAGAAATGCCACTGCCCAAGATCCCCCATGCTCCTCGCCTTTCTCCTGCCCGCTAGCATGCCCCCGGAGTCCCCAAGATCCTGGTGGGGAACCGCCTGCACCTGGCGTTCAAGCGGCAGGTGCCCACGGAGCAGGCCCAGGCCTACGCCGAGCGCCTGGGCGTGACCTTCTTTGAGGTCAGCCCTCTGTGCAATTTCAACATCACAGAGTCGTTCACGGAGCTGGCCAGGATCGTGCTGCTGCGGCATGGGATGGACCGGCTCTGGCGGCCGAGCAAGGGTAGGCCCAGGGGCTATTCCGGGGGCCACCTCCACTAAGCAAGGTTTATCTTTTCTCTCCCAAGTGCTGAGCTTGCAAGACCTCTGCTGCCGGGCGGTCGTGTCCTGCACGCCGGTGCACCTGGTGGACAAGCTCCCGCTCCCCATTGCCTTAAGAAGCCACCTCAAGTCCTTCTCGATGGCCAACGGCCTGAATGCCAGGATGATGCACGGCGGTTCCTACTCCCTCACCACCAGCTCCACCCACAAAAGGAGCAGCCTCCGCAAAGTGAAGCTCGTCCGCCCCCCCCAGAGCCCCCCCAAAAACTGCACCAGAAACAGCTGCAAAATTTCTTAAGGAAGGCACTGAAAGAAACACGGCGGAATCTCTCCAGGAGAAGCTCGGCGTTACCCCCGGCAGCTGGTGGATGCATCTCAGATCCCGGTTCCTCTCGGCGAATGCTGCTTGCGAATGTGTGCGACGCCTTCCGTGTGATGGAAACACACTACCCCGTCGGACTTCGAATTTCTACGTGGATGTGCATGAAGCTCTTGTTTTCGATGTGTGTTTGTAAAGGGAAAATTAGTACTCTGCTCGACTCTTGGTAACATGAAATTCTGAATGTTACTTTATCATGATTGCACTGCAACTTTTTCCTTAAAATAACTGCTTTTGTAAGAACGGTGATATTGGAGTGATTAGTATAAATTCAATGGAATTTGAGAAGCAATGGCAGCGGGATAATTTAGAGTCACTGATATTACGAGAGGGGTCTTTTTGTAAACCTCCTTTTCAATGTCAAAGCGCCAATTTATAAAACGCTGCAGATGTAGAGGTTATGTGCAACTGATCTGTCCAGTTTGTGTATGAAATGGATTTGATAAAGTTTTTGCTAGTTATTTACTACATTTTGGGATTAATAAGTGATTTATATGCATATTTTTCTGTAAATCTACAGTTTTTTGTACAAGATATTCTACAAGTTATGAAGCTAAGGGAAGAAAATGCCAAAGATACCTCTAGTTATGTTGAACACAGCCAGCACAGTTTCGACATGTCAAGGAAGAGCTGTTTCAGTAAAGAATGAAGTGAAAACACTTATTTAGGAAAATGTTTCTCAACAATAAAATGTATAGTTGTTTCTCTCTTGGTAGAGTTGGCGACCGGTTCTTTCGAATTTTGTATTTATTTATTTATTTATTTTTGAGACAGAGTTTCGCTCTTGTTGCCCAGGGTGGAGTACAATGGCACGATCTGGGCTCACCACAACCTCCGCCTCCCGGGTTCAAGCGATTCTCCTGCCTCAGCCTCCCGAGTAGCTGGGATTACAGAGGTGCACCACCACGCCCGGCTAATTTTTGTATTTTTAGTAGAGATGGGGTTTCACCATGTTGGTCAGGCTGGTGTTGAACTCCTAACCTCAGGTGATCCACCCACCTTGGCCTCCCAAAGTGCTGGGATTACAGGCGTGAGCCACTGCGCCCGGCCAGATTTTGTGTATTTCTTATAGCCCTTTACTTCACTGCGCCACTGCCTGGTGTAGACATCACATATCGGAGCTAATACACGACACTGGCAACAAGGCTGAATCCTTGAACTGTTGTCGCCTGTTGAGAAAGGATTCCTTTTCCGGAACAGAAGTGCAGAGGAGGAGAGAGCGGAGAGTTAAAAGCTGGCACCCAGGCATGTGCCTGTCTGAGAAATCAGAGCCGTGCTCCTGAGCCTCGGTGAGGAGCTCCGAGGGGCTGTCAGGAATTCCGCATGAAGATGTAGCCCCTGACCCCGACTGCCTCAGAGCAGGGCTGACCGCAAAGACCTCCAGGGCCGCTCTCTTCCCTGGTCACACTGTTGAACGTTTCTCTGTGGCTGGGGGTCGCAAATGAGGGACTAAACCAAAAAAACGAAGCGAGAAAATACCCAGATGTTCCTAGTTCCTGCTGATGATCTGTAGATTCTTAGAAACTTAAGGGACCCAGCTGGGTGTGATGGCTCACACCTGTAATCCCAGCACTTCAGGAGGCCGAGGCAGCCGGATCAGAGGTCAGGAGTTCAAGACCAGTCTGGCCAACGTGATGAAACCCCGTCTCTAATAAAATTACAAAAATTGGCTTGGCATGGCAGCGCACACCTGTAATCCCAGCTACTCAGGAGGCTGAAGCAGGAGAATCACTTGAACCTGGGAGGCAGGGGTTGCAGTGAGCCGAGATCGTACCACTGCACCCCAGCCTGGGCGACAAGTGAAACTCCATCTAAAAAAAAAAAAAAAAAAGAAATTTAAGGGACCCTAGAATCAGGGGCAAAGCCTGTATTCAGAGATGGTGGAACCGAGGCCCAGACAGGAGAGAGGAGCACTGGTCCCTGCGGGTGGACCCAGGCTTGGGGGTGTCTGGCCACCTGGGCACGGCAGCCACGGGGACAAAGTCCACGGGGAGGCAGGGGTGTGGTCTGTGGGCAGAAGGTGAACCCTGAGGGGACAGTGTCTGGAGAGGGTGGCCAGCCTCGTGCAGGCACGCTGCAAAGACCTGTGCACCCTTCTCTCTGCTGTGCCACAGGTGGGGTGAGAACGACAGGGCCGACCTCCCAGCTGCAAACACAAGGACACTGAGATGCACAGAAAGGAGAGTCCACGTTGAAGAAACCCACGTTGAGGGGCCTCTTCTCCCTCCGTTCCCAGCTCGCTGATGGTGAAGGGTAAGGAAATGGATCCTCCCATTGCAACATTAAACCAGGCCAAACCTGTATTTTTCTCTTCCTTCCTTTTTCTTGTTTTGTAATTGATGTCTCCTCGGGACTACTGATAATGTCCTAGAAAGAATAAAATAAAGTTTCCCAAGGCTTTGTGACTCAGAGCTCTTTGGAGGTGTTCACCGAATGCACGGGCCGCCCGGAGGCCTTGGCCCTCCAGGGAAACACCACCAGAAGTCCCCAGAAGCGGAACATGTAGCAAGGAGGCTCCCCGAGATCTCCCAGAGGGAGCACAGCCCTGCCAAGTTATTGGTTTTGGACTTCCGGCTTCCAGAGCTACGAGAAAATAAATATTTGTTATTTAAGTCACCAGGTTTGTGGCGATTGTTACGGCAGCCTCAGGAAACTCCTACAAGGAAGTGAGTTACGCTCACGGCAGAAAGTGCTACAGCAAACCAAGGCAGAACAAAAACAGACGAAACCTAATACAGACCGGACTAAGTAGAAGACTGTGTGTTTGGGTGGTGAATATACAAAAAACATAAATATAAATTAAACCTTAGAGAAACTTTGTCATTTTCTTGTCATGTTCAG